GCCAGAGACAGACTTGAAATTCCTTTCATGTCCAAGGTGAGAAACCTAGCCTCAGCCCTGAGGCAATAGGGAGCCATGAGGCTTTAAGCAGGGTGACATAATCTGAGAGGCCATCTAGAACAACTCTCCTGGTAGTGTGCCAAGGATAGGAGGAGAGAGCCCAGAAGTAGGGAGATTCAGATGAATCTGGGAGGTGTGGGAGCCAAAGTGAAGGGTTTGGAAGAAGAAAGGAGGGGTGGAGTGAGGAGAAACAAAAGAGGTCCCATACCTATTGCATGTGAGCCAGATGGGCCAGGGAACTGTGGGAGGGGAAAAGAGTGGGCCTGAGGTGGCCAGAGTGAGGGGGGCTGGGGAGGGGGACTGGAGAGGGGCCCTGGCCTGAGCTGGGGCAGACAGAGCAGTTGGACGCCAGCAGCCTTGTGCTCATGGCTCAGAAATGTCCCAGGCCTGCCAAGAAACTGCTGCCTCTGTCCCCCCACCAGCCCCAGCCAGGCTCCCACATCAGGAGCTCTGAAACTGTCCCCTCAGCCTTCTGCTCCCCCAGAGCAGGCCTCCCGTCCCCAGAAGCCAGGCATATGACACCCCCACTCTCCCTCAGCCCTCCCCCTCAATGGCTGATGAAACACAGGCCAGGGAAGGAGGGGAAAGAATAAACAGACATCTGCAGGGGGGCCCATCAGGAAGTAGGGGGCAGGCTGCGGCGGGCTGGGGCTGCCTGGGGGCGCCAGGGGGCCCACAGGTCTAGCAGGGTGGGTGGCAGATGGCGGATAGCGGATGGAGTGGGATCCAGGGAACAGTTGGAGCCAGCAGGGAGTTAACGTCTGCAGTACTTTGCCCGACAGGACTAATGAGACACAGGTGGTCCCCTGGCTCCAGCCCCACCTCCCAGCCCCCTGATAGTGTAAACTGATGCTGGTTGTCTGGGGTGGGGAGAGGGGGGTTCTGCAGCTACGGGAAGGGGGGCGGGGCTGGGGCGGCTGGCGGGGGCCCAGCGCATAACTCTGGGCGGTTGCAGTCTGGGGCCGCAGACACCCAGCCACTCTGAGCAGAACTGACAGCATGAAGGTACGGGGCCCAGGGTCGGGGGACTCATAGCATGGGGGAACTGAGCCCACTCCAGAGGCCCCTGGCCACAGAGGGCACTATGAAGGCACAAGGAGTTCTCTTGAAACTCGTAAGCTATGAGGGTACACAGCGTCCCAGAGAGGGCTGTGCTGACCCTGTCTGCCCATCGCCAGGCACTCCTGGCCCTGCCGCTGCTGCTGCTTCTCTCCACGCCCCCGTGTGCCCCCCAGGTCTCCGGGATCCGAGGAGATGGTAAGCAGCCCCACACTCACAGACGCGGCCTGTCTCCTCACTGTCCCCATGTCCCTACCCCCAGCTCTGGAGAGGTTTTGCCTTCAGCAACCCCTGGACTGTGACGACATCTATGCCCAGGGCTACCAGTCAGACGGCGTGTACCTCATCTACCCCTCGGGCCCCAGTGTGCCTGTGCCCGTCTTCTGTGACATGACCACCGAGGGCGGGAAGTGGACGGTGAGTGGGAGGAGGGAACAGAGGCCAGAGCTTTGATGATCCAGTCTCATCTTCTCTGCTCCAGGTTTTCCAGAAGAGATTCAATGGCTCAGTAAGTTTCTTCCGCGGCTGGAATGACTACAAGCTGGGCTTCGGCCGTGCTGATGGAGAGTACTGGCTGGGTAAGGCAGGGACCAGGTGGGCTGAGGGGCTGGTCCTTGTTGACCAGCTGCCCCTCCTCCCCAGGGCTGCAGAACATGCACCTCCTGACACTGAAGCAGAAGTATGAGCTGCGAGTGGACTTGGAGGACTTTGAGAACAACACGGCCTATGCCAAGTACGCTGACTTCTCCATCTCCCCGAACGCGGTCAGCGCAGAGGAGGATGGCTACACCCTCTTTGTGGCAGGCTTTGAGGATGGCGGGGCAGGTATAACCCGCTGTTAGCTTTGGGAGGGGCTGTCAGCAGCCCCAACCCTTCTCTCCTCTGCCAGGTGACTCCCTGTCCTACCACAGTGGCCAGAAGTTCTCTACCTTCGACCGGGACCAGGACCTCTTTGTGCAGAACTGCGCAGCTCTCTCCTCAGGAGCCTTCTGGTTCCGCAGCTGCCACTTTGCCAACCTCAATGGCTTCTACCTAGGTGGCTCCCACCTCTCTTATGCCAATGGCATCAACTGGGCCCAGTGGAAGGGCTTCTACTACTCCCTCAAACGCACTGAGATGAAAATCCGCCGGGCCTGAAGGGCTGGCCCCCTCAGGCACCTTTCCTCCCCTGGACACCCATGGTCTCCATGAGTGCTCCCTCTGCTGCCCCTGATGCATGCTTCTGCTGATTCCCGAGCACCAACTCCTTACAAGGGGGCCTTGTGGCTCTCAGCCATGCCACATCCCTGTCACACACCCAGGGCATCCATTCCTAAGCCAGACCCGGCTCCCCTACACCTGAAGTTACACTGCCAGCAGTTCCCCAGGCCTCTTCCGAGAGGCACATGGTTCTAGCCTGGACCTGGCTGGGCTCCATGAGAATGAGTTGCCTCCAACCTGTCCCAACAGCTGACAGCCAGGAGCCACTCTCCCAGCTGCAGGCCTTTGTGGTCCATCTTGTCCTGCTTCCTCACTGTGGACCCCTGTCTGGGCCACCCTAGTGTGCTAAGCTGAGCAGTGCAGTGTGAACAGGGCCCATGGTGTATTCTAGGCCACAGCCCAGCACTCCTCTGGGCTGCTCTCAAACCATGTCCCATCTTCAGCATCCCTCCCACCAACTTACTCCCCTGTGGTGAGTACCGTGGAACCCCAGCCCACCTCACTATCATACTCAGCTTCCCCTGATGGCCCATCCCAGCCCCTGAAGCTCTATGCCAAGAACACAGCTACCGCACACCACCCTGAAACAGCCACAGCCAAGGTAGGCATGCATATGAGGTCTTCCCCATACCCTCTGGGTGTTGAGAGGTTTAGCCACATGAGGGAGCAGAGGACAATCTCTGCAGGGCTGGGAGTGGGTAGGGACTGAAGGTCTCAATAAACCTTCAGAACCTGAATGAACTGGCTTCATACACACAAACATATTTGTTTATCCCCCAAATGTAGGCACCTGGCTCCTCCTTGCTCCCCTGCTGATGGTGTCCTACCCCGAACTCCAAAAATTACACCTGGAGTCAGGTGCAGAAGGGAACCTTGTATTTCACAGGCCTCATTTTGATGGCAAAAAGACAGTGTAATAATAACATAATAATAATAAAAATATAATACTGAAAAGGATTGTTCAGGGGGAGTTGGGGTCTCCCGAT